ACCTGTTCAGGCCAGAGCCACAGACCTCTGAGTGCTCCAGCCCTGCCGCATCTCATCCACCCCCAGCTCTGCCAGGAGCATGGGCCCAAAGACAGAAACATGATCCCCCAGGACAGTCCAAAGAGACCTGCAGAGGACGGATGTGTGCGTTGGGGCCATGAAGATGGAGTAGGAGCTCACTGGACAGAGAAGATGGGGAAGGACACTCCAGGGAGAAGCAAACGCTGAGGTCCACTTGAGAAAAATGCCTGGGTGGTTTTGGTGCTGTGAGATTCTAGGGTAGGTGAGACAGTGTGTGTGTGTTTGTCTGTGTGGGTGGTTTTGGTGCCATGAGATTCTGGGGTAGGTAAGACAGCGTGTGTGCGTCTGTATGTGTGTGGGGGGGTGGGGCGGGGTTGGGTCTGAATCTCCAGCGGGGGCAGCGGAACAAAGGGCTGGATGCCCATCCCAGGAGGTAGATTCATCAGTGCTCCCTATGCGAGAGTGGAAGTGGGGAGCCCCAGTGGGTCCTGGGCTGCAGGAGAATCCGCTGCCCCAGGAGCAGAGACTGGGAAGAAGCCCACAGTAAGGGCAAAGGGTGGACTGCGGAGACTGCTCCGTCCTCCCTCCCCACCCCTACGCCAGGTTTCACTTCTCCCTGAGAGTCCTGGGGCAACACCCCCTGTTCTTTCCCTCGCACCCCCATTTTTAAAATGTTACGTGGGAGCTTTCGGGGACGGGCTGCGGGCATCCGTTTCCCTAGCCCAGTGGGAGGTGGAACCGAAGCCCAGGAGTCCAGGCCTCTGGCCCTGCGCCTCCCTGGCTAAAGAGCGCCCTGTGGGGAGGAAGCAGGGCCCCAGGCGGAACCGGGAAAACACACCGGGGCTTTAAACAGACCGGGCCACTCCCATCGAATTTGGAAAGCGGTTAAAAGAGGTCGTGCCGCATTCTGCGCCGCGTCCCTCTTCCTTCAGTCCCGCCGAGTGTCCCCGACCAGAGGTGACCTCCTAGAAGGGGAGGTCCCCAAACTCGAGGCCCTGCGTGTAGGGAAGGGGAGCGCCCGCCCCTTCCCTGCCGCCGCGAGCGCCCCGGGAGGGGACCGGGGCTGCCGTCCCTCCGCCTCTTCCCCCGCGGGGCGTAGCGATGGCCCGGGCCAGGGCCGGGGCGCTGCTGGCGCTTTGGGTGCTCGGGGCCGCCGCGCATCCGCAGTGCCTGGACTTCAGGCCGCCCTTCCGGCCGACGCAGCCGCTGCGCCTCTGCGCGCAGTACTCGGACTTCGGCTGCTGCGATGAGGGGCGCGACGCCGAGCTGACCCGCCGCTTCTGGGCCCTGGCGAGCCGCGTGGACGCCGCCGAGTGGGCCGCGTGCGCCGGCTACGCGAGGGACCTGCTGTGCCAGGTGAGCGGGCGCGCGGCCACCGGGCGGGGCGGGTTTTGTGACTTGGGCCTTCTCGGGGCCTCAGTTTCCCCTCCTGAAGCAGGAAGGACGGACGGACGGACAGATGATGTCATCATTTCCTCAGAGGTTGGGGGCTCTTCTGCCCCAGTCCCCTGGAGTCGACCCCTCAGCGTCCCACCCCGAGCAGCTGCACCCTTGTCGGGGTACCAAGGTGGAGAGGCATCTGTCCCGGTCAGTGCTCCTTTGTGTTGTCCCCGGGGCAGAAAACATCTCTGAGCCATTACTGTCTCTGCAGGAATGCTCGCCGTATGCAGCCCACCTCTATGACGCCGAGGACCCATTCACGCCCCTGCGCACGGTGCCCGGGCTCTGCCAGGATTACTGCCTGGACATGTGGCATAAGTGCCGGGGGCTGTTCCGTCACCTGTCAACTGACCAGGAGCTCTGGGCGCTGGAGGGCAACCTTGCCAGGTTCTGCCGCTACCTGTCCCTGGATGACACGGACTACTGCTTCCCTTACCTGCTGGTCAACAAGAACCTCAACTCAAACCTGGGCCACGTGGTAGCCGATGCCAAGGGCTGCCTGCAGCTGTGCCTGGAGGAGGTGGCCAACGGGCTGCGCAACCCCGTGGCCATGGTCCATGCCAGGGATGGCACCCACCGCTTCTTCGTGGCCGAGCAGGTGGGGCTGGTGTGGGCCTACCTGCCCGACCGCTCGAGGCTGGGGAAGCCTTTCCTGAACATCAGCCGGGTGGTGCTCACCTCGCCCTGGGAGGGTGACGAGCGTGGCTTCCTGGGCATTGCCTTCCACCCCAGCTTCCAGCACAACCGCAGGCTCTACGTCTACTACTCAGTGGGTATCCGCAGCAGTGAGTGGATCCGCATCAGCGAGTTCAGAGTCTCCGAGGATGACGAGAACGCCGTGGACCACAGCTCTGAGAGGTGGCTTCCTTGGGGAACCCGGGCCTGGGTGGGCTGAGTTTTAGGGGCCCTTATCTTCCTTTAGGATAATCCTGGAGGTCAAAGAACCAGCCTCAAACCACAACGGGGGCCAGCTGCTTTTCGGGGATGACGGGTACCTCTACATCTTCACTGGAGATGGCGGGATGGCCGGAGACCCCTTTGGGACATTTGGAAATGCCCAAAACAAGTATGTTCAGCTTTTGATTGGCTTGTGGGTTGCCGAGCCGCGCCCTCTCCCACCCCGCCCGCAGGTCGGCGCTGCTGGGCAAGGTGCTGCGCATCGACGTGGACCGTAAGGAGCGCGGCCTGCCCTACGGCATCCCGCCCGACAACCCGTTCGTGGGCGACCCCGCGGCGCAGCCCGAGGTCTACGCCCTGGGCGTGCGCAACATGTGGCGCTGCTCCTTCGACCGTGGCGACCCCTCCTCGGGCACTGGCCGCGGGCGCCTCTTCTGCGGCGACGTGGGCCAGAACAAGTTCGAGGAGGTGGACGTGGTGGAGCGCGGCGGCAACTATGGCTGGCGCGCGCGCGAAGGGTTCGAGTGCTACGACCGCAGCCTGTGCGCCAACACCTCTCTCAGTGAGTGCCCGCGCCCCGGGGACCCCGGCCCCTCACCGAAGCTTCTCTCCCTCCCACCCCGCAGATGACTTGCTGCCGATTTTCGCCTACCCGCACACGGTTGGCAAGTCGGTCACAGGGGGCTACGTGTACCGGGGCTGCGAGTACCCCAACCTGAACGGCCTCTACATTTTTGGGGATTTCATGAGCGGGTAAGTGACCTAGTGCCCTCGCGCCCCTGGCTGGCATGGCCTCACAGCTCATCTTCCTTTGCAGGCGTCTGATGTCCCTCCAAGAGAACCCAGGGACAGGCCAGTGGCAGTACAGTGAGATCTGCATGGGCCACGGCCAGACCTGTGAGTTCCCAGGCCTCATCAACAACTACTACCCGTACATCATCTCCTTCGGGGAGGACGAGGCCGGTGAGCACTCCTGAGACCTCTCCTTGCTGGTTGGGTCTCACTAGTCACTTTGTTCTGTCCAAAGGGGAGCTGTACTTCATGTCGACAGGGGAGCCGAGTGCCACAGCTCCACGCGGAGTTGTCTACAAAATAATTGACGCATCCAGGTGAGTCCCAGCCTCCAGGACAGGGAGCTCCTGAGACTCATAACCTCCTGTGTGTCGTTGGCAGGCGGGCACCACCTGGCAAATGTCAGATCCAGCCTGCTCAGGTGAAGATCAGAAGCCGTCTCATCCCCTTTGTGCCCAAAGAAAGTAAGTGCCTGCCAGTGGGACACTGAGGGTTGTCCCTCTGACGGCATACTCTTCCTCTGCGCAGAGTTCATCCCGAAGACACGGAGCACCCCGCGGCCTACAGCGCGGGCGCCCACGCGGGCGCCCCGCCGAGGGCGCCCCACGGCCGCTCCCCCCGCGCCAACCCCGCGGCCAGCGCGGCCCACCCAGCAGCCAGGGAGCCGGAGGGGCGGCGGGCGGCGGCGGGGGCGGCTGAACTCGGCGAGCCGGGCGTTCCGGGATGGCGAGGTGCGCCTGGTGCGGCCCGCGGGCCTGAGCTCTGGCAGCGGGCGCGTGGAGGTGTTCGTGGGCGGACGCTGGGGCACCGTGTGCGACGACTCCTGGAACATCAGCGGCGCCGCCGTCGTGTGTCGCCAGCTGGGGTTTGCCTACGCCGTGCGCGCCGTCAAGAGAGCCGAGTTCGGCCAGGGCGGCTCGCTGCCCATTCTGCTGGACGATGTGCGCTGCGCGGGCTGGGAGCGGAACCTGCTGGAGTGCCAGCACAACGGCGTGGGCACCCACAACTGCGAGCACGACGAGGATGCGGGCGTCGTGTGCAGCCACCAGAACCCCGACCTGTAGGCAACACGCCGCTGCCCCAGGCCATCCCGCCGGCGGGGGAGCCTGGCAGGGGCCGCTCCGCCCTGTGTGCGCCCAGCGGGTGCACACGTGTTCTAGAGTGAAGGGGGTGCGGGTGTGTGCTGTCCTGGGGACATGTGTGAGGCGCTGCAGTGCATGTGTGTCCTCTGCAGACCCAAGGCAGGAGTGTGTGTTGGGGGCGGTGTGGGCTCTGGAAGTGCATGGTCCATCATGGGCGGGAGGAGTTCCTTTCTTACCTCCAAGCGTTTCAGACACCAGCAGGAACAGCAGCCGGGCTGTGGGACCCTGAGGAGGGAGGGCAGCCAGGCTTCGAGGACGGACATGGCCCCTGGCTGTGCTAACAGAGGCACAGCTTGCAGACTGAGGGCGGTGGGGAGAACCAGGCTTGTCCTGCCCACAGCTGGAATGGAAGGTGCAAGAACAGCCGGAGGGTGGCCTGAGGAATGTGGCCCGGACAGCATGGCCTGGTGCCCGCATCCCCCCCACCCCCTGGCAGTCAGAGGCGCTGGAGAGAACCGGAAGGCATCCAGTGGGGAAGGGAAAGCCTTCTGGAAGGTGGGAGCAGGGTGAGCTGCAGGCCTGGGGCCCCACTGGAGGGGCAGGCTGCGTGGAGGAGCCAGCACCTGCTCAGGGAGGATGGCTGTGAGGACTGGATGACCTCCAAGGCCGTATGCTGGAGAAGCCACTCAGCAGCATACTCAGTCCTTGTGGGTGCTCCTGGGATGGGACCAGCCTCCTCCAACCCTGAGGCCTGATTCTCTCTTGCTCTTGGGGCAGAAGCCACCCACACTAGCTGGGCAGAGCTTTCACCCTGGCCCTCCAGTGAGTCGGTGGGCCTCCACTACTTTCAAAGCTGTGTTTGGGCCCTGGGGCCACCTCTGTCCTTTCCATCCCCATCCCTGCTCAGTGTAAACCCAGGAGACCTGATTCCTCCAGCCCTACCTCGGGGCTGACCAGGCTGGGGGTCCAGTGAAACTACTGACACTTTTTCACCCAGGGCTATGCCAATAATGTGGCTGTTTACACACCACTTTCCTGCCTCCTCTCTGACCTGCACCTGTGTGGGAGCCGGGGTGGGAACCAGGAGAAAGGGGTGAGGCCTCCCGCTTCCCACCTGCATCACAGGTGGAAGCTCCTTCACTCCAGGGATGCTCGGCCCTGGCTCTGTGCCAGGCCGCAGAGGGGCACTTAGTATGACTGCGCTCAGCCTCGGATGGGAGCACGGGTGGGGGGTGGGTAAGCAGATGAGTCACCAGGCAGTGAAGACAGGATGTGGCCCATGTCGGGGGTTGGAAGAGGTCTGGGTGGGGCACCCAAACCCAACCTATGGGGGGGCTTTGGGAGGGGGTGATGCTGTGCCAAGTTCTGGGAGCTGGCACCAGGGGTGGCTGGGCAGGCCTTGGGGCAGGCATGAGTCTGGCAGGGTCTCCTAGCTGCTAGTATAGGGTCTCCTAGCCACTAGTATAGGATCCTGGGCTGCAGCAGAAAGCTTTAGGTCACTGTCTTGGACTCCTCATACTCTGTGCTTTACAGAATGGGAAACTGAGGCACACAGAGGTTAGATATCTTAGGGCACCAAGCCAGGGAAGGGAGAAGTCAAGTTTGAATACAGCAGCTTAGTTTAGAGTCCCCGCACCCTAACCACTGCCCTCCCCAGCTACACTATGCCTGCAGAGAGCGGTGTGCTGGGGCTCCTGCCTGGTGTGGGAGTGCCAGCCTGGCTGGGAAGCAGCTGATGGAGATCCCTGGGGGCTCCTCTTGCCTGGCAGGTGCCCCCGCTGCTGGCCTCATGCTCCTCTCGGGCCTCCAGTGGCCCAGGGGAGGTTGAGTGGGCATCTTCCTGGGATGCAGGGGAGTTCTGAGCTCTGACGCCGGGCGTGTTAGGAGATAGCAGGCCGTTAATGACCATCCCAGCCGAATTCCTCACTGTGCAGATGAGGAAGTGAGCTCAGGGAGGCTGAGTGTCCCAGGCCTGTTGCCAGATGAGGCCACGCTGAGACTGGAGCCAGGGAAGGTGCAGCAAGCCTTGAGGCCCTCAAGAATGCAGCCGAGCCAGGGCCCTGCTTGCCTGGCCCCAGAAGCTGTTTTGCTCAGAGCTGGATTAGGAGGGTTGGCAAAGGGAGCTCTGGGTGCGGCCTCAGGCCCTCCAGTACTTCTCTGGGCAGTTCGGGCTTTGGCCTTCAGTCTTCCAGGCCAGGCGCTCTTCCTCCCCAGCCTCCAACTCATCACCTCTCAGGCCCCAAACCAGGCCTGGGCTAGGCTGCAGCCTGCCTCCTGGGGACTCACTCCACAGTCCCCAGGTCAGTGGTCCCCAACCTTTTTGGCATCATGGACTGGTTTCATGTAAGACAATTTTTCCATGGATGGGGGTTGGGGGGATGGTTTTGGGATGAAATGTCCCACCTCAGATCATCAGGCATTAGATTCTCATAAGGAGTTCACAGCCTAGATCCCTCGCATGCACAGTTCATAGTAGGTTTCATGTTCCTATGCGGATCTAATGCCACTGCTGATCTGGCAGGAGGCAGAGCTCAGGTGGGAATGCTTGCTCCCCACACTACCCTGCCCCACTGCCACTCACCTCCTGCTGTGTGGCCCGGTTCCTAACAGGCCACCCATCAGTACTGGTCCGTGGCCCAGGGTTTGGAGACCTCTGCCCTAGGTAGTAATAAGAGTGGACAGCTGTTATATGTAAATACTTGTTCCCCGATGCTGGAAAGAAATAGCACTAAAACATAAATTTAATTCTTTCAGCAAGGCAATTTTACTTTCTGCAGAAAGGGTGCTCATCGCAGATGGAACAATAGTGAGAGGACACCTGAACAAAGGAGGGAAGCAATTGTTAGCCCTTATGCAGTTTGTCCCTGCTACTGTGTCCTATGTCCATTGGCAGAAGCCAGACCGCACAATCTAAACTAAAACCCGATTGGCTGTTTAAAATTTTTCTAAATAGGTAAAAGTAATGGAAGGATAAAGGAAAAGAGGAAGTTGCTTACGAAAGGACTTAGAAAAGTAATAATATTCCCAAATAAGGAAGGGGTATAGGCTGTGAGCTGGGACATGCCTGTGAGCACGTCCAGCACAGATATCTTGGTTAAAGTATAAGGACATAGAACGTACTATGTGCCTGTGAGCACGTCTAACAGTTACATAGAATAGGGCTTGACAAAGAGTTATTAGCATAAAGCAAGGAGGTTTGAAGGAAGTTCGTCTTTAAAAGAAACCATTATTTCTAACACTTACGATTTATTCTTTAACAAGAAGGGAAACTTTCAAGAGGAACTTTTACTTTCTACAACAGCTGACCTCTGCTGAGCGCTTACTACATGCCAAGCACTGCTCTGAAAGTTTAACATACCATTCACTCATGTAATCCTCATATTAATGCACATTTACTCACGTGGAAGCCGAGTTCCAGGGCATTTGTCACTTACCAAATGTCACATAGCCAAAATTTGAATTTGAGCCCAGGTAGTCCAGCTCTGGGACCCTGCTGTGGGCCTTCCTGCTGGGCCACCTCAAGGGCATTGAAAGCCAGCCCCACCCCACTGGGACACAAGTTCAGAGAAGGGCAGAGCTGGCTGCCTGTCCAGTGCTTCTTTCACTCCACCACCTACAGCTGGCCGCTGAGGGAGCATTCACATGTGACTCTGTCCCCAGGGACTCCGATCTTGCCTTAAAGTCCTCCAGGGCCTCTGAGGATGGGGGCACAGCCTTCACCCTCACCCCCTCTAATCCAACCTCTAGTCAATAGCCAGGATCAGATTCTCAGAGAGGGGCTGCCCTGCCCAGTGCCACACAGCTTAGTGCTGGAGCCTCAGGGTCAATGCTGCAGGGGTGGCCCAGTGTCCAGGACTGTGTTCAAGACATCAGTCAGAGGTCACAACATCCCAGGCCCTAGACTGAGCCTAGGGGTCACCATGTTGATACCTTAGAAATGTTTGGGAGGTTCAAGGAAGCTGGAAACTGGGTTCCAGTCCTGGCTCTGTGCCTCTCTGAGTCTCATTGCAAAATAGAGGTCACCAGAAGGATTACTGGATGAAAAATGAGGTAGCATTGCAGACGTGCATGGCACGTACACTCTAGGTTGCTTCCTAGACAGAAAGCTCAGTTCGAGGCTGGTGGCATCCATGCTGGCAGCAGCCAACTGTCTGCGACAGAGTGAGGAGGGGCATGCCACGTGAAGGACCAGCATCAGAATGACATGGGAAGAAACTCTCACAATAGCAGAAGAAAGAGCTCCTTCAGCCTAACATGTAGAACTCAAGTCTTCTTGTCGCGCTTCTGTCCCCTCGCCCCTCCTCCCCCACTGAGAACTAGCTTTTACTGAGCAGTTATTACATGCCAGCTACCTCGGGTGTGTCAGCTCATTTAATCTTGACAACAGCTCCACGAGACACCCTCAATATCACTGTCCCTGTTTTCCAGATGAGGGGACAGATTCCTAGGGTGTTATGTAAGTGGTCCCCGGGGCTTTAGAGGCAGGTTTGCACCAAGGCCCATTCTCCCAGAGCCGGATCCTTCTCCTTCCCTGGGATACAGCACCTCCACCCTGCCAGGCCACCCATGTAAAGGCAGCCAATTCAGAGCCACCTCTTATGCCTGCATCTCCCCAACAATTCCTGCTGGGAAACCACTCCTCGTATGGTGTCATCTACACCAGTGGGTTTCAAGCTTGAGAAGAATCAAGTTCTACAGGGCTGCTTAAAACACAGGTTGCTGGGTCCTGTCTCTCAGAGTTTTTGACTCAGTCTTGGTTGAGAATTTTCAGTTCTAGAAGCTCCTGGGTAATGCTAATCCTCCTGTTCTAGGGGCCATAGTCATTGTCCATACTGGTGCTATCCAATAGAAACATAATGTGAGCCAAATAGGTAATTTAAAATCTGCTTGTAGCCATGTTAAAAAAGTAAAACAGGTAAAATTAATTTTAATAATATATTTTATTTAACCCAACATA